TCATGATGCACTCCGCTAATTTTAAAAAATTAACAAGAACTTCACAAAATCCTAATTTTTAATCTTCCCTTTCCCCTTAATCTTTTTCATTGCAAATAGTTTCCCACGGTCTCAATTTCATCTTTAAATGTGAGCATTTTAGGTCATTACTCTTCAAATGTAACTTCGGTCTCCACAGGCTGATATATTTTTAATGTTTCCTCATGGATTAAAAATAAAAGCTCTCTGTATCTTTGATTTTCATCTGAACATAGTCCCACACTATGTTGTGCATTTAGTTAACAAGTGGTAATTTGCTCAGGAACTTTTTTTTTTCTGGATAATTTTTATCTCAAAAAGCACTGGCAGGGCCACTTTGTAGTCAATGACACGTGGAAACCAGTCTACCGTGAGCCAGTGGGACGCACTGGGAAAGGCTGAAGAAAAGGCGCCCGGGGTTCCAGTGAGCTCAGGATACCCACCCAACGGCAGGGCTGGGGCCCGGGGCAGGCAGCCTGCCCGGGAGAGACCCCTAGGGGAACCCGAATGAGGAGGCGAGGGCAGAAGACGCCAAGTCACGGACCGCCCAGGGTGGCCGAAATAGAGAAGGCCAATCTGGGAGACCGGCCTCGGAGTACACAGTGCAGGGTGGAGAACTGGAGAAAGAGGTAAAAACTTTCAGCAGGGATGGCCGAACATTCCATGCAACGCCCCTTTAAAACGACGTTTCAGGCGATCACTAGGCCTTGCGACCGCAGCTTTAGCAAAAACAGAAAGATTTGCGACGGAAGTCCCTTTCCAAGCCTGAAATCGCCTTGACCCTAGGAGCCAGAAGCTGGGGAGGAACTCGCAGTCCGGGCGGAAGAGCGCGCATGCGCCGCCTCAGGGGCCGGTCCCGGGGGCGGGGCCTGTTCCCTCCGCCCTGGGTCTCCACAGGCTTTCGCGGGGCGGGGCCTACTCCCTCCGCTCTGGGTCACAGCGGGCGTTCGGGGGGCGGGGCCTGTTCCCTCCGCTCTGGGTCCCCGCGGGCGTTCGGGGGCGGGGCCTGTTCCCTCTGCTCTGGGTCTCCGCCGGCGCCCGCCCCGCCAGCCTCACCTGCGCGGCACGTGACCCGCACCGCCCGTGGGCACCTTGAAGGCGGATCCCGCGCGCCCCCGCTCCTGCAGGTGAGAGCGGCCGCGCCCACGGGCCGGCTCAGATAAATAATCTTTATCTGCTTAAAAATTTCAGGCTGTTTTTCTTCAAATAAAGAACATGGTGAAACTGATTCACACATTAGCTGATCATGGTGACGATGTCAACTGCTGTGCCTTCTCCTTTTCCCTCTTGGCTACTTGCTCCTTGGACAAAACAATTCGCCTGTACTCGTTACGTGACTTTACTGAACTGCCACATTCTCCATTGAAGTTTCATACCTATGCTGTCCACTGCTGCTGTTTCTCCCCTTCAGGACATATTTTGGCATCGTGTTCAACAGATGGTACCACTGTCCTATGGAATACTGAAAATGGACAGATGCTGGCAGTGATGGAACAGCCTAGTGGCAGCCCTGTGAGGGTTTGCCAGTTTTCCCCAGACTCCACGTGTTTGGCATCAGGGGCAGCTGATGGAACTGTGGTTTTGTGGAATGCACAGTCATACAAATTATATAGGTATGGATATTTAAATCCTTCCTGTTTTAATCAAATGAAAACCCACTTTTTGCTTTTATTTCAGATGTGGTAGTGTTAAAGATGGCTCCTTGGCGGCATGTGCATTTTCTCCTAATGGAAGCTTCTTTGTCACTGGCTCCTCATGTGGTGATTTAACAGTGTGGGATGATAAAATGAGGTGTCTGCATAGTGAAAAAGCACATGATCTTGGAATTACCTGCTGCGATTTTTCTTCACAGCCAGTTTCTGGTTGGTTATTTTATTCTTTTAAGCACTAGAAAAATTCTCTGTATTTATTTTTAATAAATTTTAGATGGAGAACAAGGTCTTCAGTTTTTTCGACTGGCATCATGTGGTCAGGATTGCCAAGTCAAAATTTGGATTGTTTCTTTTACCCATATCTTAGGTATGTATGCCAAATAGTGCTTCTCTAAAATTCTTTCTAATCTCTGTTACCTTGTTATTTGCAGGTTTTGAATTAAAATATAAAAGTACACTGAGTGGGCACTGTGCTCCTGTTCTGGCTTGTGCTTTTTCCCATGATGGGCAGATGCTAGTCTCAGGGTAAGCTAGTTGGTTTAATTTTCCTAAACCATAACTTTTCACCTATAATTTATTTTCTTTTAAGGTCAGTGGATAAGTCTGTCATAGTATATGATACTGTAAGTATTTAAAAATCTTGTGGTGATCTATGGTAAATTTAAAGCTGTTTTTATTGTTTTTCAGAATACTGAGAATATACTTCACACATTGACTCAGCACACCAGGTCTGAACTTAACCTCACCTTGTATTAATATAGAAGATACATAATAGTTGTTTTTATTAACTAGGTATGTCACAACTTGTGCTTTTGCACCTAATACCCTTTTACTTGCTACTGGTTCAATGGACAAAACAGTGAACATCTGGCAATTTGACCTGGAAACACTTTGCCAAGGTTAGTAAGGACATCATTTTTCACTCATTTCAGTTATCTCACTTACTTGTTTGTTTATTTTAAGCAAGGCGCACAGAACATCAGCTGAAGCAATTTACCGAAGATTGGTCAGAGGAGGATGTCTCAACATGGCTTTGTGCACAAGATTTAAAAGATCTTGTTGGTATTTTCAAGATGAATAACATTGATGGAAAAGAACTGTTGAATCTTACAAAAGAAAGTCTGGCTGATGATTTGAAAATTGGTAAGCTTAGTGAAAGATAGGCAATCTTCAAAGTTATCCAGCCCTAACAGTAATTTCTTTTCAGAATCTCTAGGACTGCGTAGTAAAGTGCTGAGGAAAATTGAAGAGCTCAGGACCAAGGTTAAATCCCTTTCTTCAGGAATTCCTGATGAATTTATATGTCCAATAACTAGAGAACTTATGAAAGATCCGGTCATCGCATCAGGTATGTGTGATGCTATACTAAGTTGCAGGGGATTTATAGGCATCTTTCTCCATTTTTTTGCCAGCTTACCACAAGTGACTCTATAGAAAACATCCAGCTACTTGGGAGGCTGAGGCAGGAGAATTGCTTGAACCCGGAAGGCAGAGGTTGCAGTGAGCCGAGATCATGCCACTGCACTCTAGCCCCGGCGACAATGTGAGACTCCATCTCAAAAAAAAAAAGAAAAAAGAAAACATCCCCAGTCATGTATTTACAGGTACATTTGTATACATTCCTAATACTGATAGGCACTGCTGTACCTTTTTAGTTATGTCCAATCTTTAAAAAAATTTGGCTTGGTCATTTTTGCCAATTTAGCTGTCAAGATAATTTTTGTTTTGAGACAGAGTCTCACTGTGTCACCCAGGCTGGAATGCAGTGACATGATCTCAGTTCACTGAGACCTCTACCTCCTGGGTTTAAGCGATTCTCCTGCCTCAGCCTCCCTAGTAGCTAGGATTATGGGCACGTGCCACCATGTCTGGCTAATTTTTGTATTTTTAGTAGAGACAGGGTTTTGCCACGTTGGCCAGGCTGGTCTTGAACTCCTGACCTCAAGTGATGTGCCCAGCCAAGATAAATTTTAGAATCATCTTATGTTACAACACAAAGTGGTATTTTGGTTAGAATTACAGAAAACCTAAAAACTAAATGTTAACTGGGGCTAAAGAGTAGAAATGCCTGCCCTGCACTGGTAGGTGTTCCAGCTAGATTATTTCTTTCAGGTCTATTCTGAACATATAAAAACCTCCTAAACCTGATCTGCCCACTCTGCTTTTTCTCTAGAGCCTTCACCGTGTTGGGTTATACTTGGTTATACTCTGACTTCAGGTATGCTTTTCAGTTGCAGTTCAAGTATACTGTCTAATTCCTATTTGTCATCGTAGACTTTTCTCTTTCATGCCTTTCACTAGTTCTGGAAATGTTTCAGCCATTCTCATCCCCTGCAGCTTCTCTCTTAAGCCTTTCTAGGTGTTTTTCTTGGACCTGCCTACCAGTTGTCTTTCCTGCAGTTGTCTAACTGCTGTTTACCTGTCCAATGAGATTTTTTTAAAATTTCAGTTACTATAGTTGTCCTTTCTGGAAGTCCCGTGTACAGGGAGAGTAAGAGCATTGTCTGTGGAGCCACACTGCTTGGGTTTAAATCCCAGGTCAGTTGCTCCCTACCTGTGTGACCCTGGAAAGTTATTCAGGCCATACCTCAGTTTCCTCATTTATAAAATAGGAATGCTAACAATATCTTACATCATAAGGTTGTTGTGCAGATTAAAGAAGTTAATATAGGTAATGGTGCCCTGGAACAGTCTAATGATATGCTGTTTGGCAATAAGCACTTCAAAAGACGGTCAGTGTCATTAATGCCAATCAAAACCATGTCATACCTGTTAAGATGGCTAGAATCAAAAAGTAGGAAAATACGTGTTGGCAAGGATGTGCAGAAAATGGAACCTTCATGTGTGGTTGCTGTTGAAAACAGTCTGGAAGCTCTTCAGAAAGTTATTACAATTCCACTCCTAAGTCTATAGGCAGGAGAATTGAAAACACATAATCATACAAAAAGTTGTACAGGCATA